AGCACTGACGCTCTCAAAAGTATCCCTTCCTGGCCGGCAAATGACTCTTCCCCGGGTCTATCCTACCATAGAGTGCATCGCACGCACATGGAACTACAGTTCCCACAATCCATCAGACCTATCGCGATTCTTGCTCCCAGGATGCAATGCGCCCCCGTTCGCCCTTTAGACCCTTTGGCGTTGCAAACTGGGAGTTGGAGTCCGGGGTACGCAGGTAGCTGGGCGTTGTCAGGATTACAAACTCTCCACTTTAGGCTTCCTCTTGAAGAGCAGATCTCAGGGACAGTGGTGAAGAGAGGGTGGTAACGGGCAGGCGGAACTCTCCAGTGCCACCACCACGCAAGGCAGGGATGCTGAGGATACAATTAACTGATAAAATTATCTGTCAGGAGCGGGAGAGAATTAGGAACCACAGTCATCCCACACGCCTCCAAAAGCGTCATTTTCTGTCTCAAATGGCTTTTCTCTTTACCAATATGGTGGCCTGGTCCAGCCACACCCGATGGTAGAACCAAACGGTCAAGTACAACATCCCTAGGAATACTGCTGTCACCGACAGGCGACCAGCTCCATCCAACACCACACCTTGCTCCTTTCTGTTCATGCCTGAGGACTCCAAGGGCATGATAGCCCATATCCCATTACCAAAATGGCGAAAGGAGCAGCTTTCTTGTGAGGGCCTGCGGAAGGCAATACGCCTGCGCGGGAGGCGTCTGTGTTATGGAGAGGAAGGGGGAGCACCCCCAACACGCCTGCGCAGAACAGAGTCGTCTTAGTTTGCACACAAACACCAATGGATGAACAGTCCCTAGCTTCCTGCGGCTGCGCCTTGACCCCTACAAGCTTTCTCAAGCGCCTGCGCGAGACCTCAGGTCCCGCCCTTTTGTCTCAGTGCGCTGGCGCAGGGCAGAAAGGTGGGGCTTCGGTCCTCCAGACGAATGCCAGCGCGGCTGCGCGCTGGGGGGTACTCCCTCACCGCGGCTGCGCGGGAGCCAGGCCGCCGGCTGTCACTGCGGTTGCGCGCGGCGAGCGCCGATCCCGGGGCGCCTGCGCGGGTGGCTTTGCGGGCGCTCGCGGTAAGTTTGCGCCAAGTGCGCGGCAGCCGGGACGCAGACGGCGGCGGCGGCGAGAGGCGGAGCCCGGGGACCACCCCCCATCACCCTCCCCCCAGTCACCTCACGTACCACAACCTCACGTAACCTCTCACCCCCCCTCCGATACCCCCAGCCCCGGGATGGCAGCGCCCGCCAGCCTTCCCGGCCGGACCGGCTGTCGCCAGTGCCGGCTTTAGCCTGTGGGACTAGGCCCCGCCGAGGCCTGACCCCCGGAGCCGGGACCCACTGTGCAGCCAGCAGCCGGGCCGGGACTGAGGGGCCGCTCCCCCCTCGCGGCCCGTCGGGAGGACGCTGTCGTCCCGGGGACTGGGGGCCGGGGGGTGGGGGGGAGCCAGGGCGAGGAAGTCGGGACCCGTATTGGGAAAAAAGCGGGGCCGGGGTCAGGAGCGCCCCCTCCCCTCACCTCCCCCCTCCCCCCGGGGTTGGGGGGGCCGGAGCAGAGAGCACCCAGCCCGGGAGGTGGATGAATGTGGGAGAAAATGGAGACCAAGACGATCGTGTACGACTTGGACACATCAGGGGGGCTGATGGAGGTAAGAGTGGCCCTCCTCATCTCCTTCCTCCATGTGCACACACGCCGTTTGTATGTGTGTGCAGCAAATCCAAGCTCTGCTGGCTCCCCCCAAGACGGACGAGGCAGAAAAGCGCAGTCGGAAGCCTGAGAAGGAGCCCCGGAGAAGCGGCAGGGCCACCAACCACGACAGCTGCGATAGCTGCAAGGAAGGTGGAGATCTCCTGTGCTGCGACCACTGCCCGGCTGCCTTCCACCTCCAGTGCTGGTAAGGTCTGGGGACCCTTTTGGAGCTTCTTGTATTTAGTCTTGCCCTTGTCTGTTCCCCACAGTAACCCTCCACTGAGTGAAGAAATGTTGCCTCCTGGAGAGTGGATGTGTCACCGGTGCACTGTTCGCCGAAAGGTAATAATGCTGCTTTCTGAAGACTGTCCAGATTCATGATGGGCCCACCTGTTCATTTGCACAGAAACGAGAGCAGAAAAAGGAGCTGGGTCATGTCAATGGACTGGTGGACAAATCTGGCAAACGGACTACATCCCCCAGCAGTGACACTGACTTGTTGGACAGATCGGCCAGCAAAACTGAACTAAAGGCCATTGCCCATGCCCGGATCCTGGAAAGGAGAGCCAGCAGGCCTGGCACACCCACATCCAGCGCCAGCACAGAGACTCCCACCTCTGAGCAGAATGATGTCGACGAAGACATCATTGACGTGGATGAGGAACCAGTAGCAGCGGAGCCAGACTATGTGCAGCCCCAGCTGAGGCGGCCCTTTGAGCTGCTGATTGCTGCCGCCATGGAGCGGAACCCCACCCAATTTCAGTTGCCCAATGAACTGACTTGTACCACTGCACTACCAGGTCAGCCAAACCATCATCATATCCCTTCCCAAGGATAGCTCAGCACCATCATTTTCTTTTCTAGGTTCTAGCAAGAGGAGAAGAAAGGAGGAAACCACAGGGAAAAATGTTAAGAAGACACAGCATGAATTAGATCACAATGGTCTCGTTCCCTTACCCGTCAAAGTCTGCTTCACGTGTAACAGGTATTTTCTTTCATACTAAGGGGCTCTTTCTCCCACAGAAATGGCCAACATCTCTTTTTTGCAGGAGTTGCCGTGTGGCTCCTCTCATCCAGTGTGACTATTGCCCTCTCCTGTTTCACATGGATTGCCTCGAGCCGCCGCTCACTGCCATGCCCCTGGGCAGATGGATGTGTCCGAATCACATCGAACATGTGGTGGTAAGCACAGCAGTGTCCATTCAGTCCTCAATTCACCACAAGGTTGTGTCTGCTTTGTCCCTAGCTGAACCAGAAGAATATGACACTGAGCAATCGGTGCCAGGTGTTTGATCGTTTCCAGGACACCGTTTCGCAGCATGTCGTCAAAGTGGACTTCCTGAACCGAATCCACAAGAAGCACCCCCCTAACCGGCGTGTGCTCCAGTCGGTCAAAAGAAGAAGCTTGAAGGTGAGTCACAATCAGGTGCAGGCAAGATGGTACTCTCCTTCCTCCTTCTATCTATCCTGAACAGGTTCCTGATGCTATAAAATCTCAGTACCAGTTTCCACCCCCTCTCATTGCACCCGCGGCCATTCGGGACGGGGAGCTGATCTGCAATGGGATCCCTGAGGAATCACAGATGCACCTTTTGAACTCTGAGCACTTAGCCACCCAAGCAGAGCAGCAAGAGGTGAGTGAAGGTGGGGCGGGGATTCCAAATCCTCTCACCCCCCTCTCCTCTCCTTCCATTGCAGTGGCTCTGTAGTGTTGTTGCGCTCCAGTGCAGCATATTGAAACATTTATCTGCTAAGCAGATGCCTTCGCATTGGGACTCTGAACAGACAGAGAAGGCTGATATTAAGCCTGTTATTGTGACTGACAGCTCAGTCACCACCTCCCTGCAAACAGCTGACAAGACACCTACACCTTCCCACTACCCCTTGTCCTGCCCCTCAGGGATTAGCACCCAGAATTCCCTGAGCTGCTCTCCACCCCACCAGTCCCCAGCCCTAGAGGACATCGGCTGCAGTTCTTGTGCGGAAAAATCCAAGAAAACCCCTTGTGGGACTGCCAATGGGCCAGTGAACACAGAGGTGAAAGCTAATGGCCCACACCTCTACAGCAGCCCTACTGATTCCACGGACCCCCGGCGACTTCCAGGCGCTAACACCCCACTACCAGGCCTCTCACACCGGCAAGGCTGGCCCCGGCCCCTCACGCCACCAGCGGCTGGGGGCCTTCAGAACCACACCGTCGGCATCATTGTGAAGACAGAGAATGCCACTGGCCCCAGCTCTTGCCCCCAGAGGAGTTTGGTTCCTGTCCCAAGCCTGCCCCCTTCCATTCCCAGCTCTTGTGCCAGCATCGAGAACACCAGCACTTTGCAAAGAAAGACTGTCCAATCACAGATAGGACCTCCGTTGACAGATTCAAGGCCACTGGGCTCACCCCCAAACGCCACCCGGGTGCTCACTCCCCCGCAAGCAGCAGGAGATGGTATCTTGGCCACAACAGCCAACCAACGATTCAGCTCACCAGCGCCATCGTCAGGTGAGTGCTGCTCAGCCTTGGGTTGATTTGGACGTAAGTAACAGTCTTCCTGCTCCGTCCCCAGATGGCAAGGTCAGCCCCGGCACGTTATCCATAGGAAGCGCTTTAACCGTACCCTCTTTCCCAGCCAACTCTACTGCCATGGTGGACCTCACCAACTCACTTCGAGCATTTATGGATGTCAATGGAGGTGAGTGAATGAGCTGCTGCTGTTCCACCGTTGCTGCTTTTTAATCTTTCTCTTTGGCTAATAGAAATCGAGATAAATATGCTGGACGAGAAGCTGATCAAGTTTCTGGCCTTGCAGAGAATACATCAGCTTTTCCCCTCCCGGGTCCAACCTTCACCGGGCAGTGTCGGGACACATCAGCTGGCTTCTGGAGGGCACCACATAGAAGGTGCGCATGTACACACCTGTCACCACATCATCAGATCTCCCCTCTACGTGTGCGAATGGTCACCTTGCCTCCATGGAGAATCTGAGCTTCCAGTATCTCAAACCTCCTTGTGTGCTTTTCATGGGCTTAATAAAGCACCATGGTTTTTTTCTGAAGAGAGCAGGAACAAGATGGCAACCACAGCTTTCTGATCAGACTTGGGGAAGTCTGCTGTAACTTTCTTTCATATATAAGTCCACTTCGAGACACAGCAAAGCAGCTACCAGTACCTTTGGGTATATGTAGTGTACTTTCTGCTTACTTGCTTTCAAATATTTGAATTAGAAGGGCTTCCCGACTGAGTGCAGTGGCTCACACCTGTAATCCCAGCACTTTGGGAGGCTGAGGCGGGAGGATCACTTGAGCCCAGGAGTTGGAGACCAGCCTGGGCAACACAGTGAGACCCTATCTCTACAAATAATTTTAAACTTACCCAGGCATGGTGGCATACACCTGTAATCCCAGCTGCTTGGAAGGCTAAGATGGGAGGATCGCTTGAGTCTGGGAGGTCAAGGCTGCAGTGAGCTATGATTGTGCCACTGCACTCCAGCCTGGGTGACAGAGTGAGACCCTGTCTCCAAATAAATAAGTAAATAAATAAATAAAATTTTAAAAAGAATGGCTTCCCAAGAGGGAACTTTTCAAGTTCAAGTTGAGAAATAGAATAACACTAGGCCAACCTTCTGGAAATTTTCCCCAAGTGGTTAACTCTGTTTCAGATATGTCTGAGCATTGGCCATTAAGAGCCTTGCTGCTTCAAAGTGTGGTTCGCAGACCAGCAGCATCAGCAGCCCCTGAGAGCTTGTTAGAAATGCAGAGCTCAATGCATTGGTTTTTTGCCTATTTTTAAAGAAAACAGCAAAAGAAATGCAGAGCTAAGGCCCCTCCTCAGACCTATTGAATCAGAATCTGCATTTCAACAAGATCTGTAGGCGATTCTTATGCACATTAAAGTTTGAGAAACACTGGTCCATGCCGTCTGTTTTTCCATATTCTCCCTATAGTACCAGCTGGAATATCCCGGATTAGCCAGCCAGGAGCCCAGGAACTTACACAGTACTGTCATCTCTGACTTCTCTGACCATCTTCAAAGATGGTCCTCTGTACCCTGTGTTGGAAATGCTGTGGGTGGGGAGAGAAAGCCTTACCCTGCCGCAGCTCAGTGTTGGATGTGAGTTTGGAAAGATGAGTCATCCAGCGGGATTTTCTCCAGGCCATGAGCCAAAGGTCCAGATTTTGTTGGTTTATGTTTGGATCACAGGATCTGAGTTTCTGAATGATCCTATTCCTATGTTTGTCTTGTAGTGCAAAGAAAGGAGGTACAGGCCCGAGCTGTGTTCTACCCCCTCTTAGGGTTGGGAGGAGCTGTGAACATGTGCTATCGAACCCTCTACATCGGGACAGGTGAGCCAGCCAGGAAGCTGGGAGAGACACTGAATCTGTTCAGCCCTAAAGACTGACACCCTTACCCACAGAAGTTAGAAAGGGGTGAGGGAAGCCCTTTCCAGAGTTGACTGCTTTAAATCAGTGGATAGCTAGACAAGAGAAACTAAGAATAGAGACAATCAGCCAGTCACGGTGGCTCACGCCTATAATCCCAACACTTTGGGAGGACAAGGCAGGAGGAACACTTGAGCCCAGGACTTCGAGACCAGCCTGGGCAACATGGTGAAACCCTATCTCTACCAAAAACAAATATAAAAAATTAGCTGGGCTAACATGCCTATAGTCCCAGCTACTTGGGAGGCTGAGGTGGGAAGATCACCTGAGGCTGGGAGGTCCAGGCAGTGATCCTTTTTGTGCCTCTGCACTCCAGCCCAGGCAACAGAGTGAGACCCTGTCTCAAAAATAAAAGAGACAATCAGTTCCTTGTCTTCCCTTGTTCAGGCCCTTTTGCTTTGTCTTTGCCCAGTGTTGCAACAGCAGAGATGAAAGTCAGCTCTGACTACTGCCCAGGGAGGCACTTTAAACACTGCAGGGAAGAACCTAAGGAGAAGGCAGATGCTTTGTCCCTGGTGGTCTTTGAAAGAGTGATAGACTCACACATACCCAATCTTCAGTTAGCCCTGTATCTGTTTTTTGTTTTGTTTTGTTTTCCCTAAAAGTCCTAGAGACCGATAGCTCTGTATCTGGTACAGAAGGACAGACAGATTAGCCCTTACCCTAGAAACTTCCCTTTCTTTAAGGTGATAAGATTTTCTAGGCTCTGCACCCCGATGTTGTATTTTCATAGAAATATCCCATCCTCTTCAGTAGCTCACTCTTCCCTTCTGGGTAGCAGCCACATGTTCTAAAGCAGATCAGCTGGCAGGGACAGCTGTTCTTTATCAGGAGCTTGGAAAAGACAACAGTTTTTGTTCAAAAATAAAAGGGGAGGGCCCTGAGCTACTCACCCTTGAAGTCTCTGCTAGTGCCAACCCAGAAGCTAACTCTCTCCCTGTCTTACCTCCCCGACACATGCACCTTACAATCTGTTCTCTGCCTTCCTTTTCCTCTACTCCTGCCACCTTGCAGGAGCTGACATGGATGTGTGCCTTACAAACTATGGTCACTGTAACTACGTGTCCGGGAAACATGCCTGCATATTCTACGATGAGGTGAGGGCCGGAGATGCGGTGGGAGGGAGCTTTCCCAACCTGAGGCCTCTCCCAGGCAGTAGGTTTTTGTTCAGTGCCCTGAGGGGAGGGAAGAGGGATTGGGGGTCCTCTCTTTTTCTTCCCTCCCTGTCATTCCTGGAGGAGGAGAGTCTTGATGTGAAATAGCATCCTACCTGGGAAGCTACCTGCTTCCCAGGAGCAGGGCTACCATTTTTCCTGAGGTTAGTCACAGGCACAACAGAGGGAGCCTACCCTAAAGCAAGGGAGGGGACCAGCATAGAAGGAAGCCAAGCCTTGTGGGTGTGTCCCTGTGAATTTCATTATCATCACGGGCCAGTGAGTATCATACCAAGAGGAGCGGTGCTGAGAGGGCAGAGTGAAGGAGTGGGAGAGTAGGGAGTGTGGGACACCAGAAGGAAAGCTTCCCTGAGGAGGTGTCTCCAGCCCCCTTCTGAAAGGACAGGGGCCATGACTGGGGAGGCAAGTAAGGACTCTCTAGGTAGAGTAGCACGGCCTTCTCCATATGTCCTCTCTCCCCTTAGCCCCAGGCCCCACACAGCAGACCACACATCTTATCTCCCCTCCTCCTCCTCAGAATACCAAACATTATGAGCTGTTAAACTACAGTGAGCATGGGACAACGGTGGACAATGTGCTGTATTCATGTGACTTCTCGGAGAAGACCCCGCCAACCCCCCCAAGCAGTATTGTTGCCAAAGTGCAGAGTGTCATCAGTAAGTTGGAGCAGAGATCTGTGGCCACAAAGCTGAGGCCCCAGTCAGGGTGGTTCTGACTTGCTGCCCATGGTCTGTCTCTTGCCTTCCCAGTCCTATTGGCCAAGCTCTACTTCCTCGTGGGCCCAGGGCAGGCCACAGAGAAGCAAGTGCTGAGTACCCCCATGTGTGTACACACCTGTGGGGACTTCAGACTCCACCAACCCTTTCTGAGCATCCTTCCTCCCTAGTCATGCAGCAGTTGGAATGGGGAGATGCAGGAGCCCAACCTTGGCAAACAGCCCACATGGGTTGGCTGCTCACTGTTCCTCTTCTGTGACCATCCCCCTTTTTCCCAGGGCGCCGCCGGCACCAGAAACAGGACGAAGAGCCAAGTGAGGAGGCAGCCATGATGAGTTCCCAGGCCCAGGGGCCGCAGCGGAGACCCTGCAATTGCAAAGCCAGCAGCTCGAGCTTGATTGGGGGCAGTGGGGCCGGCTGGGAGGGCACAGCCTTACTGCACCATGGCAGCTACATCAAGCTGGGCTGCCTGCAGTTTGTCTTCAGCATCACTGAGTTTGCGACCAAACAGCCCAAAGGCGATGCCAGCCTGCTGCAGGATGGGGTCTTGGCCGAGAAGCTCTCTCTCAAGCCCCACCAGGGCCCTGTGCTGCGCTCCAACTCTGTTCCTTAGGACTGGCGGCTACCCCGCCACTGGCCTGTACACCCACCCAAGACTCCTGCAATGCAAAAATGTACACAAACCAAGCCCGGGTGTTTTCTATACTCTACCAGAAACCCTTCAACTACAATCTTTGCATGAAATGAAGAAAACCTTTTGACTGTTTTTTAAAAATCCTTTTTCTTTTCTCAAGTTCTAGGGGGCATTTGCACATATATTTGTACTCAACATTTCATGGGAAAGCGGCAGACCTGAGCTGAGGAACAGCGTGGGCAGGGAGGGAAAGACCCAGGGTCTGGACACTTCCTCCAACACAAAACCCTTCCCCACCCACCTCCTGCTCCCTCCCCCTCGCCCACCATTGTAAAATAATCAGAAACTTGTTCTATTTTGTGGCAGTGACAATAGTTTTATATTAAAAGAAAAAATACAGTTTTCATACAGCAAAATCTATACAATATCATTGTTTTATTTAATATAAAGATCGCTACCCACCTTCCTTCCATGGTTCCCACCCTCCACGTTATTTTCCCTTTCTGCAGCGGTTGCACTACAGGTAGCTACTGTGTATTATGGACAAATGAGAAATGAATTCTTTTTCTGGCTGTCCATCTATTTTATTTCAAATAAGGAAAAGTGTATTTGGATTTTGTGTAAATACATCTAGTGATGACATTTTTTCAATGTTTTTAAAAACCGTGTACAGTACTACATGTGGTAGAGCGTTTTCTCAAATTGTCTATTGTAGCAAAAATGTTTTTGTCGTAAACCTGTTTTGTCTCCTTTTTTTGTTCTCTTGCCACTTCTCTCCTCTTCCTCCTGCCCCTGGTTCCCTCCTCTCCTCCCACCCCCACAACCAGTACCAATGTACATAGTAATTGTAATGTTTTAGACTTTACAGAAACTTTCCTGTATTCTGTATATAAAAAACAAAAATACTTCAAATTGTTTTCTGACTGTCTGTCCTACCTGTCATC